CACACTACAAAGAGTATCTTGTGAGCCTCATCAATGCCCACTCGCTGGACCCAGCCACCTTGTATGAGGTGGAAGAGCTGGAGACGGCCACTGAGCGCTACCTGCACGTACGCCCCCAGCCTTTGGCTGGAGAGGATCCCCCTGCTTACCAGGCCCGCTTGTTACAGGTATAGCCTCCACCCAGCCTCATCTCTTAACCCACCCTACAGAAGTCACCTGGTGCTGACTGTGTCTGAGCTCCAGGCTTCCAATATCATTACCTTCTCTCTCCTTCTGCAGAAGCTGACAGAAGAGGTACCCTTGGGACAGAGTATCCCCCGCAGGCGGAAGTAGCTGAGGGCAAGGGTCCCGATGAGGGTCCCATGGCCTGCTCCCTCAGGAACAGCTCCAGCACCAATAAAGAGGCATCTTACCACCCAGGCTTCTTGGTGGTCCTTCTTCCTGGTGCCACCATCTAGGGGCACCAGGGAAAGAGCGGGGTGAACAGAGCTTTGCTGAAAAGGGCCCCCTGCAACCTAGTGCCTGACCCTCCCTGGACTCAGGACCAGGAAGGAGTTGACACCCTGGATGGTCAAGGGAGGCCCTCCCCATCCAGCAGCCTGGCCTGGGCTTCCTCCCTCCCTGCCTCCTTTTTTCCTTTCATAGAATTTGACTGGTATTTGAAGTCACCCAATATGTATCAGGTGGGCACTGTGGGGGAATGCAGATGCACAGGTGTACACAGCAGTCCAGAGGTCCCAGGCCTGACTCCAGGAAACTGGCCTCCCTGGGGAAGCCACGGTGTCACCCAGAGGTCAGATAGAAGCAAGAGTATCTGAGGGAGGCAGGGGAATGAGCCAGGCTGGAGCTGAGCCAGCAGGGCAGGGCCCCCCTGCTGCGACAGTGGCATCCTGATAGTGAGATGCTCAGATGCTGCTGCCCTCTAGTGGCCGCCAGTTCCCTGCAACTCAGACCACGTGATTTCTGGGAAAAGGCCCTCCCTGGAGGAGAACTGAAACTTAGGGTGGGGACTGTAGAAAGGGGCGGAGAGATCAGCCGCCCAGCCAGGAGTTAAGCTGAGGTCGTCTGAGCCCTGCGACAGCCTGGACAGCAACTCAGGTAAGATCAGCCAAGGATGGGAGTCAGCCTGGTTCTGATGCATCCTGCTCCTATTATCCCCCAGGATGGCATCAGGCAGGGCACGCTGCACCCGAAAACTCCGGAACTGGGTGGTGGAGCAAGTGGAGAGTGGGCAGTTTCCCGGAGTGTGCTGGGATGATACAGCTAAGACCATGTTCCGGATTCCCTGGAAACATGCAGGCAAGCAGGACTTCCGGGAGGACCAGGATGCTGCCTTCTTCAAGGTGAAAGGGCCTGGAAACCACTGTTCCTCTGTACTGCCTCTTCTTCCCTTGCTTTCTTTCCTAGGCCTGGGCAATATTTAAGGGAAAGTATAAGGAGGGGGACACAGGAGGTCCAGCTGTCTGGAAGACTCGCCTGCGCTGTGCACTCAACAAGAGTTCTGAATTTAAGGAGGTTCCTGAGAGGGGCCGCATGGATGTTGCTGAGCCCTACAAGGTGTATCAGTTGCTGCCACCAGGAATCGTCTCTGGTGAGTTTCCCCTTGTCCAACCACTGCTAGACTGACCTTTCTCTGTCCCTCAACAATTCCACAGGCCAGCCAGGGACTCAGAAAGTACCATCAAAGCGACAGCACAGTTCTGTGTCCTCTGAGAGGAAGGAGGAAGAGGATGCCATGCAGAACTGCACACTCAGTCCCTCTGTGCTCCAGGACTCCCTCAATAATGTAAGAGATGGAGAGGGAACTGGGTGGGCCTAAGAAAAAAAATAAAAAGACACTGTGTCCGCAGGAGGAGGAGGGGGCCAGTGGGGGAGCAGTCCATTCAGACATTGGGAGCAGCAGCAGCAGCAGCAGCCCTGAGCCACAGGAAGGTACCACCTGCCCTGCCTCTTGTGTCGTCCCCCTGAATGACCAGTGCCTTTGCTTCCCTTCCAGTTACAGACACAACTGAGGCCCCCTTTCAAGGGGATCAGAGGTCCCTGGAGTTTCTGCTTCCTCCAGAGCCAGGTACGTGGCATTTCTGACTTTCTCCTGTGCCCAGGGGCTGCTGCCAGCCTGCATGCTCCTCCAGCACCAGGTAGGGCTGTTCTATCCCCAGACTACTCACTGCTGCTCACCTTCATCTACAACGGGCGCGTGGTGGGCGAGGCCCAGGTGCAAAGCCTGGATTGCCGCCTTGTGGCTGAGCCCTCAGGCTCTGAGAGCAGCATGGAGCAGGTGCTGTTCCCCAAGCCTGGCCCACTGGAGCCCACGCAGCGCCTGCTGAGCCAGCTTGAGAGGGGCATCCTAGTGGCCAGCAACCCCCGAGGCCTCTTCGTGCAGCGCCTTTGCCCCATCCCCATCTCCTGGAATGCACCCCAGGCTCCACCTGGGCCAGGCCCGCATCTGCTGCCCAGCAACGAGTGCGTGGAGCTCTTCAGAACCGCCTACTTCTGCAGAGGTGAGGCTGTTCTCTCTGGGCACATGAGCTTCTTGGGTCCTGCTACCTCCCTATCTGCCAGCAGATCCTCCATGTAGCCTATGCATGGCACTCCTGCGCTTGTGTGTTGCATATCCTGTGTGGCCATATGCCCAGCCTGGCAGCTACCTGGCAGCTCTCCTCCAGCCAAGACAATGGAAGAGGTGGTTCAGGTAGAGCCCAGCACAAGAGTGTCATATCTTGGGTTCTTCGAACCCTTGACCCTTTCTCTTTCAGACTTGGTCAGGTACTTTCAGGGCCTGGGCCCCCCACCGAAGTTCCAGGTAACACTGAATTTCTGGGAAGAGAGCCATGGCTCCAGCCATACTCCACAGAATCTTATCACAGTGAAGGTGAGCTCGGAGCAGGGGTAGAGTACCCATCTTGAGATGCTCTTCTCCATCTCTTCCAATACAGATGGAGCAGGCCTTTGCCCGATACTTGCTGGAGCAGACTCCAGAGCAGCAGGCAGCCATTCTGTCCCTGGTGTAGAGCCTGGGGGACCCATCTTCCACCTCACCTCTTTGTTCTTCCTGTCTCCTTTGAAGTAGACTCATTCTTCACACGATTGACCTGTCCTCTTTGTGATAATTCTCAGTAGTTGTCCGTGATAATCGTGTCCTGAAAATCCTCGCACACACTGGCTGGTGGAGAACTCAAGGCTAATTTTTTATCCTTTTTTTTTTTTAATTTTGAGATATACGCCCTCTTTCATCTGTAAGGGACTAGGAAATTCCAAATGGTGTGAACCCAGGGGGCCTTTCCCTCTTCCCTGACCTCCCAACTCTAAAGCCAAGCACTTTATATTTTCCTCTTAGATATTCACTAAGGACTTAAAATAAAATTTTATTGAAAGAGGAATCAGTATCTGATTTTCTGGGAGAAGAAGGTAG